GGCGCTAGAGCAGCCAGTGTTGCCAGGGACGACGGCGCGCGGGTTGCGCATGCGCAGTTTGCCCTCCCGCCGCCGCGCCTTCCCCTTTAAGCGCCGGCCGGCCGCGTCGCCGCTTCATGAATGGAGCCCACGTGACCAAACATCATGTGACGTCTGTGGAGCGGCGGCGGCGGCGGCGGATCCCGAGCCTGGTCCGGCCCGGCCTTCCCAGTGCGCTCGGCCCGGCCCGCGCAGGCGGCGAGTCCTCCGAGCCCCGGGCCCGGACCCCTCGCGCCGGTCCCTGCCCCGCGCGGCCTCGGAGCGCGCGCGGCCCCGCCCCGCCCCGGCCTCGGCCCGCCGGGCCCGCAGTGTGGTGAGTGCGGCTGCGGCGGCGGGCCCGGGCGGTGGGGGCGGCGCGGCGGGGGCGGCGGGGGCCGAGGGGGCGCGCAGGCAGGGCTCCTCCCGGAGCTAGGCGGGCGGTTGGGGGCCCGGCGGCGGGGGCCGCTGGTTTCGGGTCTGCCGCGCACCCTGCTGGCGGCCCGTGCCTCGATTTCCCCAGCGGTCAGGAGCCAGCTCCTCCTGCCCCTGGCGCCCGGGTACTGGAGGTGGGCCGCGGGCGGCGGCGGACCCGCGGAGCCGGGCGAGTGCGGAGCGGACTCGGAGACCCGGGCGTCCTGGAGGGAGGGGCACTGGACGGCGGGAGGAAAGGGTGGGGTCGAGCGAGGCGCCCGGGGGTCCGCGCCAGGGCCCGGCGGCCCGGCCCGCAGCTGCTGATTCATCCGGTGGCCGCGTCAGCTCTCCCCGGCGCGGGGGTCCGCGGCGAGCCCGGGAGGAGGGGCGGCGATGGGGGTGCTGCGGGGAAGACCCTGCCCCTGGCTGGGGCTCGGGTTCCGTCAGTCGCGTGCCAGAGCCCGGAGGGAGACTTGCTGAGTCATCAGCGTGAGGTCACTCGGTGCTCAAGCTGATACCGGAGGGGATTCGAGCGAGGGGCCTCGGGGACTAAAAGGCCGCCAGCGGGAGGTGGGAGGGAGCCGTGGGGATGTGGGAGGGGGCCAGGCCCGGCGCCTTGGGGTGCCTGTTTAAGTGAGCGCCGAGCGATCCAGTTGAAGGCAGGGGTGCTTGAAGAGGAAGTGGGGGTGGCTCGCTGCAGGTGTTCTCCCGGGGTCAAAGGTGAAGCCCCGGGCGGTCCACCCCTTCCCAGGCGGCTCTTTTCCGGCAGCTGGTCCTGGTCCCAAGTCTGGAGCAGTTTTCCAAACTGGGAAATAGTTCCCTGAGTGAGGGAGGGGAGGAGCTTCGGTGGGCCGAGCTAGCCAAAGGGGAAGTCGGCTTTCCCTGGGACTGGCCTGGTTGGACAGCCCCTGGCCAGAGATCGAGGTCCTGGGAGAAAGAGGGGTGTGTGTACCAAGCCCTGGGTGACAGTGGGCTGGGCAGGGAGGAAGCAGGGGCAGCTCTACCAGGAAACGGCAAAGGGGAGGAAGCAGCCCAGCCTCTCTCCCCAGTTGGCCCTGGAGTCTGGGTTGAGACTGTAGGTGGTGGGAGCTTCAGGGTGCCTAGCCTTGGGGTGCAGCAGATGGGCTGGTGTGGATGGCACAGGGTGGCAGAACGCAGCACCCAGCCACCCTAAAGTTGTCGCTACCTGAAGTGGGGTCTCAGCGTTGTGTGAAGTTAGCAAAGGGAGTGGCCCTGTTGGGTGTCTGGCCTGGCAGCCCAGGACGCTTAGAAAGTGGCAGCTTGGGAGTGATGTGGCCAGAGCCACCTTTCCTTGGGTATGTGGAGATTCACGAAGGTTGACTTCCTTTGCCCAGGAGTTCATTTCATGGCTGGGTTAGGCTACTTTGTGGTTTGCCCTCAGGGATGCCCCCCGCCCCCCGCCACACACACACACACACACACACACACACACAGGTCCATTCTCAGTGAGCACCCCCCACACATACACACAGAACACAGGTCCACTCTCAGTGAGCCCCGGGGCTTATAGATTCCAGATGTTTCAATGTTTTAGCTGACCGTTGGCCTGGAGTTTGATGCCCTGGGAAAATTTTGGGGTCCTGGAGGGACATTTATGTACATCTTTTTTTTTTTTTTTTTTTGAGACGGAGTCTCACTCTTTTGCCCAGGCTGGAGTGCAGTGGCGCGATCTCAGCTCACTGCAAGCTCTGCCTCCCAGGTTCACGCCGTTCTCCTGCCTCAGCCTCCCGAGTAGCTGGGACTACAGGCGCCCACCACGACGCCCGGCTATTTTTTTGTATTTTTAGTAGAGACGGGGTTTCACCGTGTTAGCCAGGATGGTCTCGATCTCCTGACCTCGTAATCCACCCACCTCGGCCTCCCAAAGTGTTGGGATTACAGGTGTGAGCCACCGCGCGGCCCATTTATGTACATCTTCTCAGTCACTTATGCATCAGTGGAAACTAAGTTTTAGGTTCTGTTCAAAGAGTGACTTTCAGGAGCTGAGAGCTTATGGAGCAGAGGCCATGACTGCCGGGGAGTTTCGGCCGCTGGGCTTTGCAGCCAGGTGGGGCTGTCTGTGTTCAGGCACGGGAGTTTCTACTTTAGCCAAAGGAGACGGAGCTCCCAAATCTCCCTCCCTTTCCTGGCTCTCAGTGTGAATGGGTGGCCTAGGTACCCTCGCAGGTTGCGGAGCCGTGACCATCTGTGCCTCCTGCGTGAGGTGGGCTTATTAGCCTCTGGGAGCAGAGGGTGCATGACAGGCCCCAGCTCTGCCCAGCCTTGAGGGCTGGAGGAGGGCGGGGGCAGCTTCTCCTCAGTCCAGCTCCTGGGATCCCTGCATGGTCCCTCTCAGCCCAGGTCCAGAGGCCAGGCCAGGAGCCTGGAACGCACTGGCTGTGCTCAGGGCTGCCCCTCCCCCACCCCCCGGCGCACCTTTGATAGGAGGCGATGGCTTGCACTTGTGCTGAGTTCAGGCCTTCTGCGGAGGGCAAAATCTGTCGAGGAGGCACTTTTCCGTGTGATCTCTTCAGGAAGTCACCACTGTCATTGTGCTTAGCAGCAGGGGTGGGGGCGATGGGGGTGGGAGAAGCTGGTGCCAGGGCAGTGTCTCTGCACCCTGACTTGCACTCAAGGCTGGGGGGCCCCTCCATGCTTGGCTGAGGGCCTGTCTCCTGGGGCAGTGTTGTGCCGGACGTGTAGGAAAGGGCTCCTGTGGGCCTTCTGACCTCCAGCTCAGGTCTTCCCCATCCTTTATCTGGAAGAATCCAGTGGCTGGAGCCTCGGGACCTTGCCTCTGAGCTGGCTTGGCTGTGGGGAGGGGTCTCTGGCCTCCCCTCCCTGCTCTGTGCTTGCAGCCTCACCTCCTGGTCCCAGGCTGGGTGAGGTGGAGTCTTGAGCCTGGTGAGGATGTGTGCATCCGCCTGGCCACACTTCAGCTCCCCTGATGAGAGTAAGAAGCCCCCCAGCCCATAATTTCCTGAAGTGATCCTAGCTCCTCTGGAGGAGTCTCCCATCTGTCTGCATCAAACCTGGAAAGTGGGGGATGGAGCATGAGGCGGGGGTCCATGCCCAAGGGTCTGGTGGGAGCTGGGCTGAGCTGGGAATCCCAGAAACATCCTTAGCAAGAAAGTGAGAGCAGAGTGCTGGAGGGACCCCGAGTGGGGAAGAGTTGGTTGTTAAGTCCGGCCACCCCAGCACTTTTGTTTTTGCTCCCTGGCCCTGTGGGCACTCACCCGGGGCAGGGACCAGAGAGCAGGCTGCAGCTCGGAGGGGCTGACTCCGCCAGCCTTCACGTTGGGCAGGCCCGGGGTGGCTCACTGTGGGAGCCCTTGTGAAATACCCTGGATGGGGTGGGGCAGGGGCTGCTTCCTGCAACCCAAAGCCACAGGATGGTTACTCCATCAGTGGAGGAGGCCGACTGGGAGGTCTAGAGGGGCCTCGGGCCAGGCTCCTCCCAGCTGATGGCCTGCCACCTGGAAGGTGGGGGAACTCCCTGGTCAGTCCTGCCAACAGACCAGAGCTAGATGGACGGCCCACCCCCAGCTTTTCAAAGTTAGGAGGCTGGGAGACTCGGGGTTCCCTGTAGCCTCCTCTCTGGCCAGGTCCCCCGTGGGGCCCCTGTGCACCCAGGGAGCAGGGGGCTTTGTCCGAGGCCGGCTCAGGGGAGGTGGCTGTAGAAGGTAGGACCCTGGAAGATGCACACACAGGGTCATCCAGGGTACTGACCTGCTCCGTGTCTTGCAGAGAGCGCCTGCTCGCTGTGCCCCCGGGTTATGACGACCCCCAATAAAGGAAACAAGGCCTTGAAGGTGAGTGGGCAGGGACAGGAGCCTGTGGGCTGCTTGGCCTGTGACCACCTGCACTGTGCCCCAGGTGAAGCGGGAGCCGGGTGAGAATGGCACCAGCCTGACGGATGAGGAGCTGGTGACCATGTCGGTGCGGGAGCTGAACCAGCACCTGCGGGGCCTGTCCAAGGAGGAGATCGTCCAGCTGAAGCAGCGCCGGCGCACGCTCAAGAACCGCGGCTACGCTGCCAGCTGCCGCGTGAAGCGGGTGACGCAGAAGGAGGAGCTGGAGAAGCAGAAGGCGGAGCTGCAGCAGGAGGTGGAGAAGCTGGCCTCAGAGAACGCCAGCATGAAGCTGGAGCTCGACGCGCTGCGCTCCAAGTACGAGGCGCTGCAGACCTTCGCCCGGACGGTGGCCCGCAGCCCCGTGGCGCCAGCCCGGGGCCCCCTTGCCGCCGGCCTGGGGCCCCTCGTCCCAGGCAAGGTGGCCGCCACCAGCGTCATCACAATAGTAAAGTCCAAGACGGATGCCCGATCGTAGGGACGCGCGTCTGCCCAGGCGGGTCTTTGCGGGGCCACTAGGCACATGGCGAATTTGGCTGCCCTGTCCCTCTGTTTCCTTCTCTTCTCTTTCCTCCCTCTCTTCCCCACCCTTCTCTCTTCCCTGCAAAGCACAACCTGTACCCCAGGGGCGCCGGGCTGAGCCCCTTTGATCTCGTCATTGTCGTCGTGTGTTTTGTATGTTGGGATTGGTCAGTTCGGCGGTGACGTGGGGTCGCCCCAACCCCTTTTGTACCAGGGCCATGCAGGCTTGGAGTCCAGAGTTGGTGCTGTGGGAACGGACTAGAGAGAGTTGCGGGAGAGAGAAGGAGCAGGCACGCTGGGCCTCGCGTGTCCCCGAGCAGTGAGGGTCCCAGTGTTCCCTCCACTCCCGAGTGGCCACAGGCTCGCGGGCTGGGAAGGATTCACTCTCTTTAGCCCCAGGGGAGCAGCTCAGCTTAGCCCAGCATGAAGAGATGGGCTCTGCTCTGAGAGTAGGGCGGGCTTGAAGGCCCTGATGGGTGGACCACCAGCCTGGGCGCAGTGGTGCTGGGGGCGTGCAGCTGGGCCCAGGGGCTGTGCACTCAGGCCTGACCCGTTGCACTGAACAAGACCAAATCTCTGGTTGTGCGCTTAACGTGAGGGTGGGTCCAGTGTGCCCTGCGATGGGTCCCGTGTCACTGTTTACATGACCTATTTGTGTGGTTATATAGCCCTTTATTTAAAAGAGAGAAGTTCCTTTTACAAAGTTATTAAATTAATTATATGTTTAAAAGTTAAAGAAAAAAGAGCTGCAGAGTATTTATAAAACTGTCTTTTAGAAAAAAAACAAGCAAGAAGACCATTTGACCATATGAATGGAAAAGGGAAGAAAGTATAATAGAAACTTTGCTAGTTAAAAAAAAAAGAAAAAAAAAGAAAAAAAATCCCTTTCTTGTAAACTTACGGACACCTCTTTGTGGCTGTTGGAGTTTAGTTTTTATATACACAGAGTTATCAGACATTATTTATAAAACTTAGTTTAAAAAAAAGACAAAAAAAAAAAAGCCAAGCCGTGAGCCGACCAGAAGGCCGTCCTCTTTGATATCTTTTGCAATTGTACCGAAAGTGACTTACTCCTCTGCCCTTCCTGCTTCCGTCTCTTGCCGGTGCCGTGGTGTCGTCCGTGCCTGGTGAGGTTTTGTGCAGCGGTAAAGTGCTGGTGCTTCTGGTGACCTTTGACCTGTGGGTGTCACTTCTTGTGTCTGTTTTCCCGTGTTCGTTTTTTGGGTTTAGTTGTGCTTTTGCTTCTGCTGGCTTGCTGGACCTGGGCTGGGGTGCCAAGTGGCGCCTGCTGCGTCAGAGCTCAAGGAATCTGTGCCCACCACCAGCTCCTGGTCCGTAGGAGGTGAGACATGGGGTTCTGTCATGCCCCCCTCCACTGAGCCTTGGCTACATCTGTGTCTAGGGCTTGGGCTGATCTAGTGGCGGGGTAGGTGAAACTGGGGTCCCTTGGGGCGCCCCACGCTGCTTCCACACCCACCACCTCTGGCCTTGGGTGGTGGCATTACAGGGATGAGGGAGTCACTGTGGGTGGCCACAGGGCTATGGCCAAGCGTTCCCTGGCCGTCTTCCTCTGGCCTCAGCTTTGTTCCTATAGGCTGCCCGCGCCGTGGGCTGCAGGTCTCGCCGCCCGCTTGATCCCTGAGGTGTTTCCATGCTGCGGGTGGTGCTTCCAGGCAGAGTGGGTGGGGGCCCACCGGGCACCGCCCTTTCTTCCTTGTCCCTGCCTCACTCTGAGAGCCTTGGGGGTCTCCACCAGTGCAGACAAGGGCTACAGTCTCCAGGGCCGGGTCTTGTCCCTCTTCTCCGCTGGTCCACGCTGGCAGCTCTTGGCTTCGGGCCTGCCTTCTGCCTCCCTTTGGGATCTGTGTCTTCCAGGGATCAGCTGCTTGGCTTCTGCTGGAGGTGCCTCCCTGTGGGGGCGCAGCCTGCCTCCTGCTCTCAGTTCCTCGCCAGAGGCTGCTGCCCTTCCTGGCTGGGCTCAGGAGGCTCCTTGTAGGCATATGATGGGGAGGGGGTGCCCCTACCCACCTCCAAGAGGCTACAGCCCTGTGTCTGGCCATGTGAGCCCTGGCCTTTCACCGGGTTGCTGGTTTCTTTTCTGTGGGGCCCAGACTTCTGTAAAGCACACAGATGTGGGTAAGATGAAAAACTGTGGCCCAACAGGGCTTAACCCTATGGATGGTGGGATTTTTATCCAATAGTTTGGCCTGGTGTGCCCACAGGATGGGAACAGGGAGGCACCATCAACACTTGTCATGTTAATGAGCTTTTCTTTGCTCGAGGTGTTCAGAGACAAGTCCTGTGTCTACCTGCGTCAGCCTGAAAATGGAAATATTGGCTGTTGACTCTTGTCATTTAGTGACTTCATCCCCCTCCCCTCAGTCTGATCTTGTCTAAGTAGAATCCAGGCGTTAGTTGGAATCATATCATAAGTATCCATGAAGAAAACGTCATGATCTGCCTCGGAGTGGGGAGAAACAGGCCCTCCTTGTCCTTGTGCAGCCCCCACTTTTGTCCTGGCTGTGGGTGGCCATCCATTTTGAGCACCTCTGCCAGGCTGCAGACCTGGAGGCGAAGGGAGTGTGGAAGAGGAGGGTGTAAGGGTCGACGCGTGCTGAATGGGAGGTGCAGGTCCTCGGTGCGTTGGCAGAAGAGGCTTCTGGAGTTTCGAGGCCATACCTCCTTTCAAGAGCTTTGGATTTGGGGCGACTTCCCTGGGTCTAGGGGAGTGTTCCTGTCCCCTGTCAGGTCAGCCCTGCGGAGCCACTCCACCCCTCTTCCCCTTCCCCTGGATTTCCTGACATAGATGGTGTGTTCATGTGCAGGTGTGAGTGTGCTGTCCTTCTGATCTCTGTTGATCCCGCTTTCCTACTGAGAGGGTGGTGGAGAGGGTGGTGGTCTCTTCTCACCTCAGTTTTTCTGACACAGCGAATCGAGGGCTTTGGCCAAGGCCAGGTCTCTCAAACTTGTCCGCCAAGTAAACCATGATATATGTCTTCCCTTCCACCTTAACTTTGCCCCAACTCCTCTTTTATCCTAACATGGACGCTCAGATTTCAGAGGAATACCCAGCAGGGACAGGTCAGCTCTCACCAGGAGAGTGAGGCCCCTGGCTGCTGCTCGGGGTGGCACTGGTGTTGCTGGCTCAGCTCTTGGTGCATGTTTCAGATATGTGTGTACACTTCTGACTGGTGATCAGGGCCCGGCCCACGGCCCTGAGCGGCTGCAGCCTGCTTTGGGACGATGGTCAGGTCCCATGTTGTCCCTGCTGCCTCCCTCTGGAGTGGCCACTTGGCCAAAGCGCCCATCCACATCTGGAAAGTCGGAGCCGCAGCCTGCTGCACCGTTTCCGCTCTGGGATCTTGTGAGTTACTTTTTTAGGCTGTGGTTTGGTGAAAGGAACCAACACATTAACGATTTTTCCCCCAGAAGCCACTGAATAATTCTTTTTGGTGTATTTTTGCCTTCCTGTTGGCTGTCTGGCCTTGGAGCAGGTCGGGAGAGTAGAGTACATAATCAGTGCCACACAGAGGCAGGGCGTGTCTGAGAGACTAATGCCTGTCCTGCCTCTGGCCTGTGTCCTGGGTGTGTACCATACCTGCTGGGCCAGTCCCACACATTTCCACCCTGCCCCTGGAGCAGCAGCTTTGATACCATGGGTGTCCCTTGAGTCTGAGCTAGAGTGTGTCCCCGATAAACTGTGAGACCTCCCTGTTCTTGGTGACCCCAGTTGGGCTTTGGCCCCTCCAGCAACCTTGTGTCCCAGCCCTGCCCTTCTTCCCACCCCCTCAATCTGCTAGTCCCTGAAGCCTTTAACCAAACGGGAGTGGGCACAGAAAGCCTTCTCCTGGCAACAGGACAAGGGCTGCCCGCGTGTCCAGCCCTGTTGCTCTCCTGGCGCTGAGAGGTGGGTCCAAGCAGAGTTGATCAGTCCCTGCCTGCCCTGCCTAGGTCTAGCCAGGGGAGGTTGTGTGTGTGGGAGAAGACCCCGGGATCTGCTGGGGTGGGATGGAGGTTATTAAAGATCTAAGTGAGGAGGGGCTGGGGTTTGGATGCGGGGTGAGGCCCGAGCGCTCACACTTCGTGTAGGGCGGGCAGGGGCCTGACCTCTTGCAGGGCAGTGGCCTTGGTGCCCTACCCCTGCCCTGCGCAGTATTTATTGCTAAATTATTGTCCAGGAGGGGCAGCACTGGGCCTGGCCCCCCGGGTATTTATTGCTGTACATAGTGTATGTTTGTGATATATAAGGTTTTCTTTATTTTGTATATGATCAATAAACCTTTTAAAGAGACTGGCAGGTGCTTCTTTGGGGCGACGCGGCGG